GGAATTCTCCTTGATCACTTCTCAAGCCTCTCTTCCGGATACTATTTCTTGGATCTACAGCTGTCTTCCTTCCCCACTTCTGTAGTTCAGTCTCTCATTATTCTCTACCTCCAATAAAAAGGGGCCTCCTAACTGGTTTCTTATGCAACTACTCAACATGGTATTTCTAAAATGCAGATCTTTCGGGATGATTTTCAATTGCTCAGAGAATAAATTCCTTGACTTTCTACGTAAGGCCCTGCAGGACCAGGCCCCTGTCATTATCTCTGAGCACTCTCCATCTTGCACCCAAAGCCCCAGCAATATCTTACTGCTTTCAGTAAATACACACCGGGCTATGTGGGGTTTTGTCTGGGGAAAGGGGATGTGAGTTGTAACTAAGAGATTTATAGTCAATCTTGAAGGGAAGAGCTCATATTGGAGGCAATGGAATGCCTCAAGCTGGCTCTGAAAGTACACATTTTTTCCAGTCATAAGTAGATCACATTTGTGTGATCTTGTGATCCTCTCTCTAGCAGAGCCGTGCAGACTACCTACTTCCGGCCCTTTCTTGCCCCACGAAATTTCACATCACAACGACTTGTGGTTTTAATCCTCCGTTTTTCTGCTTCTGAAGTTACTTCAGCCTGGCAAGTCCTTTACCTCCCCGTAGGCCTGGCGAGCTGCATCACAACATTCAAGATTCACCCTAGAGCCATCTGGGAAACTTTCTTCTCCAGGTCGCCCTGCGTCCTCGCCTCCCCACCCCGTTCTTCTCGAGTCGGGTGAGCTGTCTAGTTCCATCACGGCCGGCACGGCCGCAGGGGTGGCCGGTTATTTACTGCTCTACTGGGCCCGTGAACAGTCTGGCGAGCCGAGCAGTTGCCGACGCCCGGCACAATCCGCTGCACGTAGCAGGAGCCTCAGGTCCAGGCCGGAAGTGAAAGGGCAGGGTGTGGGTCCTCCTGGGGTCGCAGGCGCAGAGCCGCCTCTGGTCACGTGATTCGCCGATAAGTCACGGGGGCGCCGCTCACCTGACCAGGGTCTCACGTGGCCAGCCCCCTCCGAGAGGGGAGACCAGCGGGCCATGACAAGCTCCAGGCTTTGGTTTTCGCTGCTGCTGGCGGCAGCGTTCGCAGGACGGGCGACGGCCCTCTGGCCCTGGCCTCAGAACTTCCAAACCTCCGACCAGCGCTACGTCCTTTACCCGAACAACTTTCAATTCCAGTACGATGTCAGCTCGGCCGCGCAGCCCGGCTGCTCAGTCCTCGACGAGGCCTTCCAGCGCTATCGTGACCTGCTTTTCGGTTCCGGGTCTTGGCCCCGTCCTTACCTCACAGGTGAGTCGGACTTGTCCCGCCCTGTTCCTGGGGTCTTGGTTTTGCCTGTTGCTTCTAATGGCAGGTTGGCCGCACCAAGCTTACCCTGTCTTCCTAGGGAAACGGCATACACTGGAGAAGAATGTGTTGGTTGTCTCTGTAGTCACACCTGGATGTAACCAGCTTCCTACTTTGGAGTCAGTGGAGAATTGTAAGTACCATCCTGTTCCCTGTCTTAGAAGACCAACTAAATGAGTTCATTTCTGTCATTTCAGATACCCTGACCATAAATGATGACCAGTGTTTACTCCTCTCTGAGACTGTCTGGGGAGCTCTCCGAGGTAACAAATTGGGGCTGATTAAAAGAGAGAGAAGTCTTTACTCTGCCTCTCTACATCTTCCTAGGTCTGGAGACTTTTAGCCAGCTTGTTTGGAAATCTGCTGAGGGCACAGTAAGTGTGGACCCTCAAAAAGGGCTCCTTTTAAACTGACATGTTCAATGTTTGTTCTGCACAGTTCTTTATCAACAAGACTGAGATTGAGGACTTTCCCCGCTTTCCTCACCGGGGCTTGCTGTTGGATACATCTCGCCATTACCTGCCACTCTCTAGCATCCTGGACACTCTGGTAACCAGGCCTTAAGGCCTTCTTCACACTTAGATGGGTTCACAGTGTGCACTTTAACCTACAGGATGTCATGGCGTACAATAAATTGAACGTGTTCCACTGGCATCTGGTAGATGATCCTTCCTTCCCATATGAGAGCTTCACTTTTCCAGAGCTCATGAGAAAGGTATGTTCCCGTTTCACTCAGACCAAGTTTATTGTGAACCTGAAGGGTGTCTTGTGCCTTTCAGGGGTCCTACAACCCTGTCACCCACATCTACACAGCACAGGATGTGAAGGAGGTCATTGAATACGCACGGCTCCGGGGTATCCGTGTGCTTGCAGAGTTTGACACTCCTGGCCACACTTTGTCCTGGGGACCAGGTAAGAATGATGTCTGGGACCAGAGGGACTCTTGACACTCATATGGGGTTTTCTCTTGGCTTAGGTATCCCTGGATTACTGACTCCTTGCTACTCTGGGTCTGAGCCCTCTGGCACCTTTGGACCAGTGAATCCCAGTCTCAATAATACCTATGAGTTCATGAGCACATTCTTCTTAGAAGTCAGCTCTGTCTTCCCAGATTTTTATCTTCATCTTGGAGGAGATGAGGTTGATTTCACCTGCTGGTATGAGCCCTTTGATCTTCCCACTGTGGCCTAAGATTAATCTTCATTTTCTCTTGGGATTCAGGAAGTCCAACCCAGAGATCCAGGACTTTATGAGGAAGAAAGGCTTCGGTGAGGACTTCAAGCAGCTGGAGTCCTTCTACATCCAGACGTGAGGAAGGAAGGAGGGTGGGTGGGGTCCCTAGACACTTACTAGACACTCCTCTCCTCTCCAGGCTGCTGGACATCGTCTCTTCTTATGGCAAGGGCTATGTGGTGTGGCAGGAGGTGTTTGATAATAAAGTAAAGGTGAGCCGGGGCAGAGAAGAGAAGAAGCCACCTGTCCTTACTGCCATTTGACCTTTTATAACAGATTCAGCCAGACACAATCATACAGGTGTGGCGAGAGGATATTCCAGTGAACTATATGAAGGAGCTGGAACTGGTCACCAAGGCCGGCTTCCGGGCCCTTCTCTCTGCCCCCTGGTACCTGAACCGTATATCCTATGGCCCTGACTGGAAGGATTTCTACATAGTGGAACCCCTGGCATTTGAAGGTGAAAGCAGAGAGCTCTCCTTGCTAACCAAATCACCAGACTGTTGTTGCTTGTTTTCCCTCAGGTACCCCTGAGCAGAAGGCTCTGGTGATTGGTGGAGAGGCTTGTATGTGGGGAGAATATGTGGACAACACAAACCTGGTCCCCAGGCTCTGGTAAGGGTTTTCGGGGGGGAGGTGGAGGGTTGGCCCAATCTGGCACATGCCCCTTTTCCTCCAGGCCCAGAGCAGGGGCTGTTGCCGAAAGGCTGTGGAGCAACAAGTTGACATCTGACCTGACATTTGCCTATGAACGTTTGTCACACTTCCGCTGTGAATTGCTGAGGTAAGCAAGCTGTGGGGCCTTCGCAAGGCGGATTATCTTGCCATTTCTTCATGTCCTCTTGCAGGCGAGGTGTCCAGGCCCAACCCCTCAATGTAGGCTTCTGTGAGCAGGAGTTTGAACAGACCTGAGCCCCAGGCACCGAGGAGGGTGCTGGCTGTAGGTGAATGGTAGTGGAGCCAGGCTTCCACTGCATCCTGGCCAGGGGACGGAGCCCCTTGCCTTCGTGCCCCTTGCCTGCGTGCCCCTGTGCTTGGAGAGAAAGGGGCCGGTGCTGGCGCTCGCATTCAATAAAGAGTAATGTGGCATTTTTCTATAATAAACATGGATTACCTGTGTTTAAAAAAAAAAGTGTGAATGGCGTTAGGGTAAGGGCACAGCCAGGCTGGAGTCAGTGTCTGCCCCTGAGGTCTTTTAAGTTGAGGGCTGGGAATGAAACCTATAGCCTTTGTGCTGTTCTGCCTTGCCTGTGAGCTATGTCACTCCCCTCCCACTCCTGACCATATTCCAGACACCTGCCCTAATCCTCAGCCTGCTCACTTCACTTCTGCATTATATCTCCAAGGCGTTGGTATATGGAAAAAGATGTAGGGGCTTGGAGGTGTTCTGGACAGTGGGGAGGGCTCCAGACCCAACCTGGTCACAGAAGAGCCTCTCCCCCATGCATACTCATCCACCTCCCTCCCCTAGAGCTATTCTCCTTTGGGTTTCTTGCTGCTTCAATTTTATACAACCATTATTTAAATATTATTAAACACATATTGTTCTCTAGGCACTGTGGTAGTGGGTTTTTTTGTTGTTTTTGTTTTTGAGACTGTCTCAAAAACTCTGTCGCCCAGGCTGACAGTGCAGTGGCACAATCTTGGCTCACTGCAGCCTCTGCCTCCTGGGTTCAAGCGATTCTCGTGCATCAGCCTCCTGAGTAACTGGAATTAATAGGCACGTGCCACCATGTCCATCTAATTCATATATATATATTTTTTTTTTCTGAGACGGAGTCTCACTGTCACACAGGCTGGAGTGCAGTGGCACGATCTCGACTCACTGCAAGCTCCACCTCCTGGGTTCACGCCATTCTCCTGCCTCAGCCTCCCCAGTAGCTGGGACTACAGGCGCCCGCCACCACGCCCGGCTAATTTTTTGTATTTTTAGTAGAGATGGGGTTTCTCCGTGTTAGCCAGGATGGTCTCGATCTCCTGACCTCGTGATCCGCCCGCCTTGGCCTCCCAAAGTGCTGGGATTACAGGCGTGAGCCACCGCGCCCGGCCGAATTCATCTATTTTTAGTAGAGATGGGGTTTCACTATATTGGCCAGGCTGGTCTTGAACTCATGACCTCAGATGTTCACTTGTCTTGGCCTCCCAAAGTGCTGGGATTAGAGGCGTGAGCCACCGCACGCGGGCCTGTGGTAAATTGTTGAATTTGAAGGACTCAGAGGCCCTGGTCAATTCCAAAATAACGTAGGCGACTTCCATCCCCCTCCTCCCAACCATTTTCAGCCCAAAGCATCTTCGCAGGGAATGGATGGCTGCGCGGAGGTGGGCGGTGGCTCTGGAGAGGGTCTTTGCAGGTGTGATTTTCTCTAGAAGGAAATGTCTCGTCGTGGACCCAGACTGCCCCCTCCTGGTTTCAGATGCAGAAGTGATACTGTAAGCCAGAGGCGGGGGCAGTAATGCATCGCAGCCATTTTAGGTGAGGATTTCCTTGGCGGTTATTTGTTAAGTTCTTTGGCTGGGCCCTGGGCTGGGGTAACAATGGACAGGTTCCAGGCATTTTTTTCAGAAAGCTTCCAGTGTAGTGGATACAGAAACTTCAGGAAGGCAGGGCTGAGAAGGATCTGAGTAAAACTCGGTCCTTCAACACCATCCTTCAGCCCCTGGGTCATGTTCCTTCGAGGTCCTGGTGGGAGGTAGACAAGCCTAGCCTTGTGCTGTTCCTGTAAGGACAGGGTGGGCATTTTCTACCAACAGAATTCTTGGAATTTTCACACAGCCCAGCCTAGCCAAGTCCAGGGCTATAGCCCAGATACACAAGTTAAGGTCCCAGCACTGGCACCCACCACAGGAGCCCCCTTACCTCTATTACCCAGAAGCTTGTAGGAGGGGTGGTCCGCAGACAAGGACCCTGCACAGGTGCGACCCTGCTTCCCTCCTGGTCATAACTTTCATGTTACTATTGCTTGGGATAATGTTAAGTAAAAATAGCAGACACTGAGTTTTAAGTCTCAAGTGGATGAAGGCAGAGATCGTGATACACTTGAGTTAAAGCAGTAGGGTTCTGTCATTTTCTATTCCTGTTGTAAACATTTTCTTTAATGTTATTATTTTTACCACTAAACTAACGTGGCCTGGTCACGACTTTCATTGGTAAAGTGTGCTGTTCCTCACCCTCCACCGTTGCTCCTTTGGTCCACTGATCATAAGAGCATTTACCTGAAGGTCGTCAGACCTCGAATGCCAACAGGTCAACTGCAGTGGCCTGCAGTTACCACCCAGTCTGTTCCAATGAACAGAATCGCTGTTGCCCCAACTCATCTCCCTTCACCTAGGCTGTAAATTGAAAGTCCCACCCCTGAGCGGAACACAGGCCATCTTGTGTGCTGTGCACCACCAGGGGGTGGGGAAGTTTCCAGACTGACTTCCTGGCTCCAGTCATCCTAGGAAAAGAGTTCTCCAGTCGCTCCCCACCCCCACCCCTTCCCATTCCAGGAGTCTATTAAGGAGGCAAAGCAGGCCTAACGGGTATCAAAGCAAAGGAGTGAATGGAGACTGGGAGAGTCTTCAACCTCTCCTCTCCTTGGTAGGAGCTGAGGCTGCATGCCAGGTACCTTCCCTTCGAGGAATCTAATAAAGCTAGGTCACTGGTGTTTTCAGGTGCTTCTCAAAGGATTGCCGTAGGGGTAGGATATCAGGATGTGGGAGCACAGGTGCCACCACAGCACTAGTGATGGAGAGTCATTGCCCCTAGACTTCTGGGACAGTGAGACTGTGAGGAAAGCTGAAATGATACTGGGAAAGGGTGAAAGAAAGGATGTAGGTGGAATTTATTTAGTATTAATGTAGGTACACATACCTTATGGCAACATTCCTAGCACTCTAAATTCTAGATTTGTATAGTTTCTGTCAATATCTTTTGTAAGCTTAATCAATACAGGGCATGACAAGTATGTGTCACATACTTTTTTTTCCACGAAGAAAAAAAATAAGTAGGAATTGGGTGCTTTGTTTATCAAAATTTGTATTTCCTTTATAAATAAACTTTGAAATAAAGGTTGAAAATTAGTATCTTTTCTAGCCGAGCCACCATTGTTTTTAAA